TTTCTGTATGCCTGAAGTCCAGCTAGGTTTGCTAAATGAAGAAACCAATAACATCTACCCTCCATAGGATGCAAAAGAGAAAAACAAAGAAATACCCTCTGTTGAATGCTAACTGTGGATAAAGCACTGTGCTAGATGCTTTTTATATGTGAAATTTTACTTAACTTTAAAAAAAAATCCTGTGAAGTCAGTATTATCTGTTCCATTTTGCAGATGAGGAAACAGACTCAGAGAACTCCAGTTAACTTGCCAAGACCACACAATGGATCCATGGCAGAGCTGATTCCAGACCAGCTACCCTCGTGAGGATGAGGATTCAAATGATGTACTTTTACTTCTAAAGGCAGTAGAACAGGATAAAATTCATCATCACTTCTTCCTCTCCCCTAGAAATCTGTAATACACATGAAAATATACCTAAGACCCTTTGGTGGCTGGATACCACTCACCAGGTCTAAGAATGATGGTTTGCTCAATTGCTGTTGGTGGCTGTGCAGGGGAACATGCCTAGCGCCACCCTGTTGATGGTAACACTCTGTCATGGCTGAATGAGCAACTCTTCCTGGAAACCATTGGCATGTACAAGTGTTTAGAGAAGCCAGGCTTTTGTTTCCTCATCTGGTACAAAGGAACCCTTTCTACCCTTCCCAGGAAGACATTGGTTAAGATATGGCTGAGGGAGGCATAGGGATTTTTTTTCAATGGTAGTCACCACAGACGGTTGAGGGTAAATTGGCGTTGTTCTCAATAAGGGTTATTGTGACCATGGTCCAAAGTCTGGCAGGAATTTTTTTTTATTATTAATGTGTTTGCTTTCATTTTTGGTGCTAGGCAGCTGGGACACCAAGGAGAGTTCTGTGGCAAGCCACAAGTATGAAGGCCCAGAACTTCCCCTGAGGGCATAGCTTCCATTTCAGTTTGGGGCAAGAATAAAATCTGCTCAAGGATATTAGTTTGGGAACTTCCTGGTGGTTCAGATTTCAAGCAGAGTTTGTGCTTAATCCTCACCCAGGCACCAAGGCTCAGAGTCAGCAGGAGTGAGTTCAGGAATCCTCGGGACAAGGCACTTTCCTGAGCACTGGACCAGCGACCTCTTGGCTTCCAGTAAGTACTGCTTGGTGTATCTGGTTTGGACTTGGGGACTAACACTAACCCTTCCTTTTGACAGGGGAGGACACACAGCCATCATGGAACCCAAACCTCAGAAGAGTCCAGGTACCCGAGGGGTATAATCGCAGAAGCAGAAATCTTTTTATTGAAAATGCCCCACGGTTTCCTTCAAGCTAACCAGGATACAGAACTTGGTGGTTTTTGTGTATGTTGTTTTGTTTTGTTTTGTTTGAGACAGGAACAAACTGAGTTCTGTTCACTTTTATTAGGCAAACAATTTACATTTTCTTATGAAAATGAAGTCTGCAAACAAGATTACTTTATTAAATCACCACCTTCTCAGCTGTTCTCCTCTGTGGTAAGTATTTGCTGTGATTTAACAAGCCTCCCTAACTAAGACATAAAATCTTTTTATTTTTCAGACCTCTTGGAAAAAGCGGTTTTTCATCCTGTCAAAGGCTGGGGAAAAGAGCTTTAGTCTTTCCTATTATAAAGACCATCATCACCGAGGTTCCATTGAAATTGATCAGTGTGTATCCAAGCAGGAAAACTTTTATAACATTGGTTTAATACTTTGTGTCTATATCTAATAGAAATTCCAGTGTAGAAGTTGGCATAAGTAGCCAGGAAAAGATGCAATCTGTGCAGAAGATGTTTAAATGCCACCCTGATGAGGTCATGTCCATCAGAACCACTAACAGGGAATACTTCCTCATTGGCCACGACAGGTGAGAGAAGTAAGATAACACAGAATATCTACCATGCCAACTGAAAGTTTATTCCTGTCAACAGGGAGAAGATTAAAGACTGGGTCTCCTTCATGTCATCATTTCGCCAGGATATAAAAGCAACACAGCAGAACACAGAGGTGACTCCATATCACTAATAAAATAACAGGGCGTGCCCTGACTGATTCCTTTTTTTGTGAGCAGGAGGAACTCTCATTGGGTAATAAAAGAACCCTCTTCTACTCCAGCCCTCTCCTTGGCCCTTCCAGCACATCAGAGGCTGTTGGCTCCAGCTCACCAAGAAATGGTCTCCAAGACAAGGTAATGGGGCTCACTTCTTTCTCAGGACACCAAAAAGCAAAGCATTTTTATCTCTTTTCTTCAGCATTTAATGGAACAAAGTTCTCCAGGATTTAGGCAAACTCACCTACAAGATTTATCAGAAGCCACTCAAGATGTGAAGGAAGAGAATCATTATCTTACTCCTCGAAGTGTTCTTTTAGAGGTAACCCCTTCTTGTCCATTCATCATTTGTTTGGGATTCTTACATCTATTCCTTTTATCTGCAGTTGGATAATATCATTGCTTCCAGTGATTCTGGTGAATCCATTGAAACTGATGGTCCAGACCAGGTCTCTGGAAGAATTGAGTGTCATTATGAGCCAATGGAATCCTAGTAAGTCAAAATGCCGTTTCAAAATTTGATGTAATAGGGCTTGTTTTAACTTCTTATGCTCTAGTTTTTTCAAAGAGACATCCCATGAGTCTGTGGATAGCAGCAAAGAGGAACCCCAGACCCTTCCAGAGACCCAGGATGGGGACCTCCACCTGCAAGAACAAGGCTCAGGAATTGATTGGTGTCTTTCCCCTGCCGATGTGGAAGCACAGACCACAAATGACCAAAAGGGGTCGGCCTCACTAACTGTTGTGCAATTGTCTATGATGTGACTTTTACAAATGTCTTGTTCATAGTAATATCCCCGATGAAAGCCAAGTGGAGAAACTGAACGTTTTCCTTTCTCCTCCTGATGTCATCAACTATCTTGCTCTCACAGAAGCCACAGGACGGATATGGTAGGTTGGAGATTTGACTGTTGTGGATTATACACTGGTATTGGATGTTGTATTCCCACTGCAGTGTGTCTCAGTGGGAAGGCCCCCCACGTTTGGGATGCATATTTTGCCACGGAGATCATCTTCTGGCAGTGAATGACCTGAAACCCCAGAGCCTGGAGGAGGTCTCCCTGTTTCTTACCCGGTCCATCCAGAAGGAGGTGAGTCGTACTGACCAGCCCTGAACAGGGCAGCCATTTAACTTTCTTCTTTCTTGTGTTTTAGAAATTAAAGCTTACCATCGGCAGGATCCCAAATTCAGAGACATTCCATGCTGCATCCTGTATGTGTCCCTCAAAATGCCAAAGTGCTGCACCTTCTCAGCTGGATAAGCCTAGACTGAACAGAGCTCCCAAGAGGAGTCCGGCCATTAAAAAGAGCCAGCAGAAAGGAGCCAGGGAGTAACGCACCCCAGACCCATGGCAGCAGAACCAGGATGGAGCTGGGACTGTCCAGCTCTGCCCCCTGCTGCTGCCATGTGATAGGAGACAGTCGGCACCCCCCTCTGAATTTCTGCATCTGCATCTTAACAATGGGGATGACTATCCCCTCTCTGGTTATTGTATCAGAGATGCTAAGAGGGTCATGTGGCATGATTGGAGAACCTGGGGGAATTGGAAGGCCTTATTATCTCAGCTATTGTCCCAAACACCACAGACACAGATTGGGTCAGTCCTTCATGTAATACATGCTGTGTTCTGTGAGGATGTGGTCCACACAATTCCTTCTTTGTTAAGGGACATACAGTTGCAAATACTCACTGCATGAAGGCAAGATTCCCAAGGGAGATGTGATAGCTGATCAGGCTTCCCAGACACCTCCTTCCCAAACACCTCCTTCCCAACACCTCCTTCCCCAACATCCTTCCCAACACCTCCTTCCCAACACCTCCTTCCCAAACACCTCCTTCCCAAACACCTCCTTCCCAACACCTCCTTCCCCAACACCTCCTTCCCAAACACCTCTTTCCCAAACACCTCCTTCCCAGACACCTCCTTCCCAACACCTCCTTCCCAACACCTCCTTCCCAAACCCCTCTTTCCCAAACACCTCCTTCCCCAACACCTCCTTCCCAACACCTCCTTCCCCCTTCCCCAACACCTCCTTCCCCAACACCTCCTTCCCAACACCTCCTTCCCAAACCCCTCCTTCCCCAACATCCTTCCCAACACCTCCTTCCCAACACCTCCTTCCCAAACACCTCCTTCCCAAACACCTCCTTCCCAACACCTCCTTCCCCAACACCTCCTTCCCAAACACCTCTTTCCCAAACACCTCCTTCCCAGACACCTCCTTCCCAACACCGCCTTCCCAACACCTCCTTCCCAAACCCCTCTTTCCCAAACACCTCCTTCCCCAACACCTCCTTCCCCAACACCTCCTTCCCAACACCTCCTTCCCCCTTCCCCAACAACTCCTTCCCCAACACCTCCTTCCCAAACATCCCCTTCCCAAACACCTGCCTCTCTTCAACCCCACAGGCCAGAGTGCTGAGACAGAGTGGCCTTTTGGATTCAATAAGTATCTTGTTCTCTTAAAGACTCAGCAACGATTTTAGAAGTCGCAGCAGTTTTACATCACATGCAGCCAAGATCAGCTTGCTCTACAAGCAATAACAGAACTACTTAGCACTTCAAGGTTGAAAGTTCTTCACTAATGGATCCATTGACTAATTGATCCTGGAAGGCCAAAGGAATAAAATTCTTTTATATAAATAGGAAAACAAAGGCAGAGAGCTAAAGCACTAATCAAATCGGGGGGTGTTAGAGCAAAAACAGGCTTCAGAAAGAGTATTTTACCATGCTTCACATGGAAAAAATCGAGCCCCGGAGCGATGAAAGGCATATTTTCTTTGTTTCTCCAAGTTTCATAACCGTTCAGTTGCAGAACCAAGAATCTAAAACCAGCTCTGGGAAACAAATGTCCAGATGCCAGCCTCATAGTTGAACTTGGATTTGAAAATACCTTCAGCACTTAGAAGAGACATTCAAATACATTTCATTTCCTGTTACCCAGATTGTTCGGAAAGTATTAAAAATTTTTCATTTACATGCTGATACGGTTTGGATCTGTGTCCCTAACAAATCCCATGTCGAGCTGTGGTCCCCGGTGTTGGAGATGGAGCCTGGTGGGAGGCAGCTGGATCGTGAGGTCGTGGGGGTGGAGTTCTCACGAAGGAGTTAGCATCATCCCCTTGGCGCTGTTCTCGTGATAGTAAGTTCTCGTGAGATCTGGTTGTTTAAAAGTGTGCAGCACCTCTCCGCTCACTCTCTTCCTCCTGCTCCTGCCGTGTAAGATGCCTGCTCTGTCTGCCACAAGTGAAAGCTTCCTGAGGTCTCCCCGGAAGCAGATGCTGCCACGCTTCCTGTACAGCCTGCAGAACTGTGGACCAATCAAACCTCTTTTCTTATAAATTACCTGGTCTTGGGGATTTCTTTATTTAATGTGAGAACGCATGCCCTTTTGGATCTGCTGTTTCTACTTTTATAAATTTATCATGCAGAAATACACAAATACACAAAGATACATGTAAAAAAAGTAGTTTACTGCAGTACTGTTTGTAATAATAAAAAATCAGGCTGGACGTGGTGGTTCATGCCTATAATTCCAACCCTTTGGGAGGCCGGGACAGGTGGATCACCTGAGGTCTGGAGCTCGAGAACAACCTGACCAACATGGAGAAACCCTGTCTCTACTAAAAATACAAAACTAGCTGGGCATTGTGGCACATGCCTGCAATCCCAGCTACTTGAGAGGCTGGGGCAGGAGAATCACTAGAACCGGGAGGCGGAAGTTGCAGTGAGCCAAGATCATGCCATTGCACTCCAGCCTGGGCAACAAGAGGAAAACCCAGTCTCAAAAAAAAAAAAAAAATCATGTGGGTATTGCTTAATTCTGATTTCATATCATTGAACACTGTAGATATTAAAATGTTCAGCAGGCACAGTTCTGTAAAATTGTTCGTGATACATTAAGAATGAAAGAATCAAGTTGTATAATAAGGATAACATCATCCCACTTTTGTACAAATAAATGTTTGGTGTTTGTGTGTATGTATATGTGTATATCAAATTTCTTCAACCCT